TAAACCTTATTAACATATTCTCCAAAATGCCACCTCCAAATCTAGAGTACACAATTAAAAAAAAAATAAATAAATAAATAAAAATAAATGAGTCTTTTGTTTGTAGTGCAAACTGATTTCCAGGGTGTAAATATTCCCAACATAGTGGAATAAACTACTAACTTTTCGCAAATTCAAACTACTAACATGGTATGACTGAGTCTGGAATTGAGAATTAACATCCAACAGCACAAAATTACATACTACCCATATAGAAAAATCATTAAAAATTGATGCATTTGGAGTATTTATTATCTTGATTTTCAGTAAGTTAAAAAATTTCTAATTATACGATTGGCAGTGTTTAAAAATAGGCTGGAAAAGGCCAGGCACCGTGGCTCACGCCTGTAATCCCAGCACTTTGGGAGGCCGAGGTGGGTGGATCATGAGGTCAGGAGTTCAAGACCAGCCTGGCCAAGATGGTGAAACCCTGTCTCTACTAAAAACACGAAAATTAGCTGGGCGTGGTGGGAAGTGCCTGCAATCCCGGCTATTCAGGAGGCTGAGGCAGAGAATTGCCTGAACTGGGGAGGCAGAGGTCGCAGTGAGCTGAGATTGCGCCACTGCACTCCAGCCTAGGAGACAGGGCGAGACTCTCTCAAAAAAAAAAAAAAAAAGGCTGGAAAAATGCCTGAAAATAGGCTCACTGGCCAGTATGAGCCAGCTCCCACATATGACTGTTCCAACACAAAGCCCTGCAGGTCTTCAGAATTCTCAGACAGAGATAATAATCCTGAAGGAATGTCAAATATTTACCTGTATGTGTGTTTAATACTGTTGTTATTGGTTCCTAGCTGCCTTAGATAGGTCATTCTTTGTAACAATGAAATAAACATATTTCATAGAGGGCCTCTATAGGGCTAATTGGAAATCTGCCTACACTGTTGAGTAATGTTTATAGTTGGTTACTGATTTCCAGAGGTCAAGAGGGCAATGTGATTCATCTGCTATTACAGTTTATACTTCTTGATTCTTCTATTTGGCCACTCTGCAAGAAGGCAATCCTCTAAGGATCACCAGCTTCTACCTATAAGACTTCAACTCAAGATGCAGGCAAGTAAATGATATGTATATAATATTAGACTAGAATGACGTGTATGTGTTTCCTGTTTCACAGTATGGAGGGGCTCCCGGAGGGCCTGCGTTTCCCGGACAAACTCAGGATCCGCTGTATGGTTACTTTGCTGCTGTAGCTGGACAGGTTAGCTTTTCCCTTTAATATTAAAGAGCCGTCTATTATGATTCCTCTAATTTTTTTTCAAAAGGATGGGCAGATAGATGCTGATGAATTGCAGAGATGTCTGACACAGTCTGGCATTGCTGGAGGATACAAACGTAAGTTGACAGTCCCAAAGTTTGTCTAAATATTAATATGTATGTACTTTTCTTGATTTAACAGCTTTTAACCTGGAGACTTGCCGGCTTATGGTTTCAATGCTGGATGTATCCTTTACTTTGATTGTTGTCTAGAATAAAAATACAGCTCTAATCCTTGATTACAGTTCAGAGAGATATGTCTGGCACAATGGGTTTCAATGAATTTAAAGAACTCTGGGCTGTACTGAATGGCTGGAGACAACACTTTATCAGTTTTGACACTGACAGGAGTGGAACAGTAGACCCACAAGAATTGCAGAAGGCCCTGACAACAATGGGTAGGTATGGCTTACTAGAACTCTCCATTCATTTAACCTTTTTACTGGATGGCTTTTCTTTTAGGATTTAGGTTGAGTCCCCAGGCTGTGAATTCAATTGCAAAACGATACAGCACCAATGGAAAGATCACCTTCGACGACTACATCGCCTGCTGCGTCAAACTGAGGGCTCTTACAGGTGAGTTCTATAAGGTCGTGTCATCACCACAAAAAACCATAAATTTTACTGTGTTGTTTTACAGACAGCTTTCGAAGACGGGATACTGCTCAGCAAGGTGTTGTGAATTTCCCATATGATGATGTAAGTCTTAGAAATTAAGAGATACAGTAGATGGTCTGTCATATAATGCTGATTTTTCTTTCAGTTCATTCAATGTGTCATGAGTGTTTAAATCAAGAGGAAGCTGCATGAATGTAATCAACATTCCAACTGGAGCTCTCCTTTGCTTGTCCTCTTTGCCTTCGGTAATATGTATAAACTTACATCACGACTTTCTCTTAACAGCTGTTGTAAAGTTTATTACTTTATGTACAACTGAAGTTTTGTTTTAGTTTTGATAATAAATTCTTTGGAACTTTAATAAGATCTAGTCTGTTACACCATTTAGAACTTTCCTGAGCCATTATCAGTCATGCCTTATTTTCTTGCTAAAACTCTATGTAAATTTAAGTATGCAAAATGTTTAAGTCACATTATTTATTTTTCATTGTGAGACACTAAAAACTGTTAATCAGACTACAGCTGTTATCTTTCCTCTCCTACAAAGAATACTCCACACATAAAAACTTAGGTAAATGACATAGACGCACTTGGGTGAAATAAAACAACAAAAAAGGTAATCCAGTAATCCACGTCAGGATTCACCTTAGAAGTTTAGCACACGCCCTTCAAAACCTGTTGAATAATTTGATTGGCAAATACTATCTGTCACCAAGTCCCTTTTTGTCATCTATTTAAACCTTTGTTAACTCTCCTTAAAAATCTTGTACATTATAAGCTTAACTATATAAAAAGAAAATTGATAGAAAAAGACTAAGGGAATATATGGAAATATTAACAATGTTTATTTTGGATGAATGGAATTCTAGATGACTTTAATTTTCTTTATATCAGTATTTTTCAGATTTTCTATATGCTTTCCTTTTAAAATCAGATTTTAGTTTTTAAAATACTGATACATCCATTTTGATATACCATGTATTCACACTTTAAAAAATACACATAGCAGAGTATCGGAAAGTATGTACCAAAACATTGATCTGGCTACCACTGGGAGTCAGGATCATGAGTTCATCTTCTTCCTTCTTACTGCTTTTCCAAACATTCTCCAGTAAGCAGGTACTACATTTATAATGGAAGGAATTTTTTAAAAAATTTTAAGCTGTACACTTTCAAGTAAGATCTGAATTCTAATGCTGGCTTGTGCCTCTTACTATGTGGTTTGGTCATTATAGATAATGCCCAGTTTCAGTTTCCCCATCTTTGAAAAGGAGATAATATGTTATCTCTTGGGAGTAGTTCTGAATATGAAGTGTGTTGATACAAGAAGCACTGACAATGTTTCTGTTTCTTAAATTTAAAACTGGCCTGGTTTGCCTTTTTTATCAAGAGAGCTTAACAGATAAAAAATGAAATTAGTCTATTTTCTACTTGCCAGCAGAGTATCTGTCTTATTTTAGGATGCAGTGTGAAACTTACCATTCAACTGAACAACTAGTTGTCAACTAATGAAAATAAAACATTTTCTCTAAGCATCTTTAGCCTCATTTCACTATTAATTTTTTAA